ACAGTTTATGTTTAGACGGGAACCAAATAACAGATTATTATTTACTGAGGGCCTGTGATGTCCCACGCACTGCGGAAGCAAGCACTCAACAAGCATTTCACGTATCCTAAAGACAGCCCAGTAGCGTAGGCCTATTATCCCCATTTTGCAGAAGAGGAAACTGAGGCTCAACAGAGGGAATGCCTCAAGTAATGGGTGGGGCAGGAGCTGAACCAGGCAACGTGGCTCCCAGTCCCACACTGTCCTTATCTCTTCCTACCTGGGCTGTCGTTTTTCTGACCCGAGGCTACTGTAATGGCTCTATTTACCTGCTGGCCCTTGAGTCTGAGACCCTTGGGGTGCATGGTGGGGCCACGCCCCTCCACTGTCTATAAGCCAGGAAAGCTGAGCACTCAATATGAACCAAGCCTCATCTCAATTCTCACAGCCGCACTACAGGGTGGTCGTTCCATCACTCCCGACTTACGAGGAAACTGATACGCTGATGCCTCTAAGGCGCAAAAGGCGTCGAACCTGGACCACGCTCACAGAGCAAGCAAAACACGACGCCACAGGTATCTCCGCCCCGCCCCAGCCCTTTTATAGGCGAGCCCTACGGGTCGCGTACAGGGCCACGCCTAGACGCTATTTTTGGGTCCACTCCACCACGTCGGTCCCGCCAAAGGTTGTCACGCGCGGCGCACTCTGGGAAAACCACGTGGAGGTGACTAAAAAGGACCCTGCCGCCTGTAACTTTAGTTGTCTTAGCTACTGCCTACAAAAGATGCGCCATCATGGCACTTATTTTTGTAATTTTCCTCCACCAGCGGCCGAGAAGAGAGCCGAAGCCTTTGAGAAAAATATTCCCAGACGGTTGAGTGTTTCTGGGCACATCAGGCATTCATTCGGGCCGCCTGCCCTCTAGTGGGGGGGTCCTTCACTCCTGGCACCTCTGGTTACGGACAACATACAGAAGCCACTGCCAATGAGCTCCGCCGAGTAGCACCGGGGCAGGGCTAGCGCTTAAAGGAGCCGCGACCCCTTTGCAGACCAGAGGGTGACCCGGATGATGGCGGCCGGCGCGGCCCTAGCCCTGGCCTTGTGGCTACTAATGCCACCAGTGGAGGTGGGAGGGGCGGGGCCCCCGCCAATCCAGGACGGTGAGTTCACGTTCCTGTTGCCGGCGGGGAGGAAGCAGTGTTTCTACCAGTCCGCGCCGGCCAACGCAAGCCTCGAGACCGAATACCAGGTAGAGGGTCGCGGGCTGGGCGGCCAGCAGAGTAGCCCTCCACCCGCTCTTACCTGCCCCCCAGGTGATCGGAGGTGCTGGACTGGACGTGGACTTCACGCTGGAGAGCCCTCAGGGCGTGCTGTTGGTCAGCGAGTCCCGCAAGGCTGATGGGGTACACACGTGAGTTCAGTCTTGATGCCTGCCTGGGTTCACCTGGGTCATGTCTGTGTGTCTGTCTGCCCAGGGTGGAGCCAACGGAGGCCGGGGACTACAAGCTGTGCTTTGACAACTCCTTCAGCACCATCTCCGAGAAGCTGGTGTTCTTTGAACTGATCTTTGACAGCCTCCAGGATGACGAGGAGGTCGAAGGATGGGCAGAGGCTGTGGAGCCCGAGGAGATGCTGGATGTTAAAATGGAGGACATCAAGGTGTGTCCAGGCTGCGCTGGGGCCACTCCTTCGGCCTGACCCTTCCCCTCCCGCTGCCCTGTAGGAGTCCATTGAGACCATGCGGACCCGGCTGGAGCGCAGCATCCAGATGCTCACGCTACTGCGGGCCTTCGAGGCACGTGACCGCAACCTGCAAGAGGGCAACTTGGAGCGGGTCAACTTCTGGTCAGCTGTCAACGTGGCGGTGCTGCTGCTGGTGGCTGTGCTGCAGGTCTGCACGCTCAAGCGCTTCTTCCAGGACAAGCGCCCGGTGCCCACGTAGCCCCTGCCATGGAAGGAAGAACGGGACAAAGGAGGGGCAGCAGGGTGTGTGCATATGAGACTTGGGGGTCCCTCCCCAATTTTAGTTTCCTGCCAAAACGGGAGTGTGCAGTCAGGGCCTGCGGTCTGGCCCCATGAGTCTCCTTCCGTCCTCAGCGGGCAGGGAACACCTCTGGCTTGTAGAAGGGACGGCTCAGTGGCTGCACCGACGGTCCTGGAAATCTCACATGGTGGGCACTGCAGCGTTGGAACGTGAGCCTCGGATTTCCTGGCCCCTCTACTGTAAATGTGCCTTAGCCTAAGCCTCCCATCCTGTGTTAGCGTTGCCTGGTGCGGGGCAGGGCCTAACAAGGAAACCTGGGCCCTCCAAGCCAGGTTGAGGTCTGGTAACAGAATGCCAGGAAGGGGGCCTGGAAGACCACCTGCCCCGGCCCCTCTCCTGCAGGGGCCCCACACAGGCATGAGGGATGGCCCGGCCAAAGTCTAGGCAGAAGCCTCCTATAACAAAGGGTGGTGTGGCCTGGGCATTGGAGTCAATAAATTATGGTCAGAAAATCACAAGAGCCTGCTGATTGGGGCTCAGGGACACCAGCCAGGACAGACCGGCCCCCGAGGGGGCAGCCAGACAGGTGGGAGGGGCCTCCCACGAAGCTCAGAAGAAAGGTCGTGCGGGAGCCGATGGAGGTGGTCGCCTGGCACAAGAGAAAAATCAGAAAGCAAAGTTTAACTGAGCCCCAGTTGGGCCACGAGGCTTGGGCTTCCCCACGAGGTGAGAGAAGCAGGGCCTGAGGGTAGGAAGGGGGTGGAGCGCTGGGGTCCCCGCTTCACCAGGCAGCAGCCAGGCCTGTGCACGTGGGGGTGTGCAGGGGGTCAGAGAATATCTGCTCCCACTCCTCACATGCTAAGGAAAGTAAAAGCTCTCCCCTGTATCGAGTGGCTTCCTCTGAAAGGTGACACCCCC